TCTGCTCTTCCCCATCGCAAGGATTCTGTGCCAGAAATTGGGTCAGGTTCTACCATGGCTCCAGCAACTGTCCTTGGAGAATGAAAGCTTCCTCAATGGGCTTGAGCACCTGGGCACCCTTTCCCTCACCTCACCTGGGGAGAAGAGGTCGTCCTGAAGGTGATGAACAGGAGGGTACTGGCCAGCGAGGGGTCAGCGTGGCAAGGTGTGATAACTGCTGGCACTATCTGTGCATATGGCCTCTTCATCCTTGGCTCTTACGGCCCTACCTTTCCAGCCTGCTATCTGCCCACAGAAGAGGGTGGGACCCAAGAGTGGCGTTAAAGAGTCTATTCCAACTCCATCAACTGCAACTGCAGGCTTGTCTCTGCTTTCGGTTATTACCTGCGTGACAGCAATTGTCCTCACGGCCTTTTCGGGGACTGCTGCAGGTGAACCTGCACGTGGAGAATGCGCAGAATGTGGGCCTTGGGTCCTGGGCAGGGTCTAAGGATAGGCATGCATTAGTCCTTGGCGCCGTCAACGCCGGATCCCAGGCAGGAGATGCCAACGAGGGTGATGTGGGGTTTGCTCAAGCCTAGTCCTAGGACTGAGGGGATACTACATAAAGAGACCACTGACTGGGTCAATGCCCCAGATCCCAACGGCCATGGAAGCTGCCACTCCTGCTCCAATCAGCGCGGGCTCCAGTGCCTGCAAGAGGAGATAGCTGGACCCAGAGCGGCAAAGCACGGCTGGGAGCACAAAGCGTTAGGTCGTCTCGCCGGCCTCTCAGGGTTCACTACACTCCGCGTAGCCTCAAGCATCGGCCATGCGGGCCGCGCGGTGGCGCCAGAGCGCGCGGCCGGTCCCACTCACCCAGCACTCACAGGGTCACCTGGCACTGGGCGACGCAGCGCGATGAGGCAGGCCCGGCGCGGGTCTTGCTCCGCCCGCCGCAGAGTCACGTGGCAGGACGGCGCACCTTGATAACGCAATGCCCGGCCCCTCGGCGCCGCTCCCGCCCCGCCCCGCCGCCACCGCCGCGCCGAGTCCTTTTGTCCAAGATGGCGGCGCCGGGGGCGCTGCCTCCTCGGCCGCCGCCTCCGCCGCCGCCGCTGTGAGAAACCTACGGGCCGCCCGCCCGCCGCGCCAGCGCCATGAAGCGGCAGAGCGAGCGAGACTCTAGCCCGAGCGGGCGCGGCTCGTCATCGTCCGCCAAGCGTCCGCGGGAGCGCGAACGGGAGGCGGAGGCGGGCGGGCGGCGGGCGGCGCACAAGGCCTCTGGCGGCGCCAAGCACCCGGTTCCAGCGCGGGCCCGCGACAAACCCCGCGGCAGCGGAAGCGGCGGGGGCGGGCATCGCGACGGCCGCGGCACCGGGGACGCGAATCACCGCGCGAGTAGCGGGCGCTCCTCGGGCTCCGGCGCTGGCGGCGGGGGACGCGGCGGCAAGGCCTCGGGGGACCCGGGCGCCTCCGGCATGTCGCCCCGCGCGTCTCCTCTGCCGCCGCCTCCGCCACCGCCTGGGGCCGAGCCCGCGTGTCCCGGCTCATCCGCGGCCGCGCCTGAGTACAAGACGTTGCTCATCAGCAGCTTGAGCCCCGCGCTGCCCGCCGAGCACCTCGAGGACCGGCTCTTCCACCAGTTCAAGCGCTTCGGCGAGATCAGCCTCCGCCTGTCGCACACGCCTGAGCTGGGCCGTGTGGCCTACGTGAATTTCCGGCACCCACAGGACGCACGCGAGGCCCGCCAGCACGCCCTGGCCCGGCAGCTGCTGCTCTACGACCGCCCGCTCAAGGTAGAGCCCGTGTACCTGCGTGGCGGCGGCGGGAGCAGTCGGCGAAGTAGCAGCAGCAGCGCCGCCGCTTCCACGCCTCCCCCAGGGCCGCCCGCGCCCGCCGACCCGCTCGGCTACCTCCCGCTACACGGAGGCTACCAGTACAAGCAGCGCTCGCTGTCCCCCGTCGCTGCCCCGCCCCTGCGGGAGCCCCGTGCCCGTCACGCCGCCGCAGCCTTCGCCCTGGATGCCGCTGCTGCCGCCGCCGTGGGACTGTCCCGGGAGCGGGCCCTGGACTACTACGGGCTGTACGACGACCGTGGGCGCCCCTATGGCTACCCAGCTGTGTGTGAGGAGGACCTGATGCCCGAGGATGACCAGCGGGCCACGCGCAACCTCTTCATTGGTAACCTGGACCACAGCGTATCTGAGGTGGAGCTGCGAAGGGCCTTCGAGAAATATGGCATCATCGAGGAGGTGGTCATCAAGAGGCCTGCCCGTGGCCAGGGCGGTGCCTATGCCTTCCTCAAGTTCCAGAACCTGGACATGGCCCATAGGGCTAAGGTGGCCATGTCGGGCCGAGTGATTGGTCGCAACCCCATTAAGATAGGCTATGGCAAGGCCAACCCCACCACTCGTCTCTGGGTGGGTGGCCTGGGACCTAACACGTCACTGGCGGCTCTGGCCCGAGAGTTTGACCGCTTTGGGAGCATTCGGACCATTGATCACGTCAAAGGAGATAGCTTTGCCTATATTCAGTACGAGAGCTTGGACGCAGCCCAGGCCGCCTGTGCTAAAATGAGGGGTTTTCCCTTGGGTGGACCAGACCGCAGGCTCCGCGTGGATTTTGCCAAAGCAGAGGAGACTCGGTACCCCCAGCAGTACCAGCCCTCGCCACTCCCTGTGCATTATGAGCTGCTCACAGATGGATACACCCGGCACCGCAACCTGGACGCCGACCTGGTGCGGGACAGGACGCCCCCACACCTTCTGTACTCAGACCGAGACCGGACTTTTTTGGAAGGGGACTGGACCAGCCCCAGTAAAAGCTCTGACCGCCGAAACAGCCTTGAGGGCTACAGTCGCTCAGTGCGCAGCCGGAGTGGTGAGCGTTGGGGGGCAGATGGAGACCGTGGTTTGCCCAAGCCCTGGGAAGAGAGGCGGAAACGGAGAAGCCTTTCCAGTGACCGTGGGAGGACAACCCATTCACCATATGAGGAACGGAGTAGGACCAAGGGCAGTGGGCAGCAGTCAGAGCGGGGCTCCGACCGCACCCCTGAGCGCAGCCGCAAGGAGAACCACTCCAGTGAAGGGACCAAGGAGTCCAGCAGCAACTCCCTCAGCAACAGCAGACATGGGGCTGAGGAACGGGGCCACCACCACCACCACCACGAGGCTGCAGACTCTTCCCACGGGAAGAAGGCAAGAGACAGCGAGCGCAATCACCGGACCACAGAGGCCGAGCCCAAGCCTCTGGAAGAGCCAAAACACGAGACCAAAAAGCTGAAGAATCTTTCAGAGTACGCTCAGACACTACAGCTGGGTTGGAATGGGCTTCTGGTGTTGAAAAACAGCTGCTTCCCCACGTCTATGCATATCCTAGAGGGGGACCAGGGGGTGATCAGCAGTCTCCTCAAAGACCACACTTCTGGGAGCAAGCTGACCCAGCTGAAGATCGCCCAGCGCCTTCGACTGGACCAGCCCAAGCTTGACGAGGTCACACGACGCATCAAGCAGGGGAGCCCCAACGGCTATGCGGTCCTCTTAGCCACCCAGGCAACCCCCAGTGGGCTTGGCACTGAGGGGATGCCCACAGTAGAGCCCGGTCTGCAGAGGCGGCTTCTCAGGAACCTGGTCTCCTACTTGAAACAGAAGCAGGCCGCAGGGGTGATCAGCTTGCCAGTGGGGGGGTCCAAGGGCAGAGACGGCACAGGCATGCTCTACGCCTTCCCACCCTGCGACTTTTCCCAGCAGTACCTCCAGTCAGCACTAAGGACATTGGGCAAGCTAGAAGAAGAACACATGGTGATAGTCATCGTCAGAGACACTGCCTAGCCCAAGCCTGTCTTTCCCAGCGTCATGTTTGTGTCACAAAAGCAGTTATTTTAAAATCTGATCCCCTCTCTACCCTACCACTTTGGTTTGAATTATCTCCTGGGTTATTTTGGTTCATTTGGGTGGGGATCAAAGTCCTGTCCACCACCAAAACTAAGTTCTTAGATTTTGGGGGATTTTTTTTTTTAAACGATGAGAAGGGAATCCGGTTATGTTGATTTCTAGTGTACAAGATACTGTCTGCTGTGGTTCTGTATTTTTTTATTTTTTGACCAACTGTATGGAAAGTTGTCAGTAAAACCTTTGACAGAGGATGGATTTTTAAACCTGTTCAGAGTCCTGGTTTAATCAATCAAGCTAAAAGAATCGAAGACATCCCTAGTGCATGTACACGAATGCCCTACGTCATCCTTCCAGCACCACTGCTGCATGGGTCACTCTCGGCCTCTCAATTCTTCAGGCTCAGTCTGGACTCTACTTACACTCATTTTTATCTTGGCTGACAGCAGGCAAGCTTCAGTTTGGGCTGTGGACGCTGCCACACAAGCCTGAGTAGAGCCCATGCAAAGGAAGGGATGGGGTGAGCGCAAGGCCTGTGGTCAGCAGCTACTGATGGTTTTTTCTGCCTTAAACCGTGTGTGTGTCCATCATCATCAGTTTGAGCTGTGGCTGTTTGTTTGGGACAGAGTGCCCACTCAGCATGTTTGGCAGCAGGTAGCCTTCAGCAGCTGTGTAGTCTTGTACAAGGAGAAGCTGTGCACTGTTGATGCCAGGGGGTCTCGGGGCCCCTGATCTGTCCAGGCTCCTGGTTCGGCCTACTTTCTAGCCTCACTCAGCCCAGGGATAGCCAGTGTTGGGAGACAGAGTTGCCTCAGGTTCCCAGGGGCCCGGGAGTCCAAATACTGGAATGGAGGGTTGGAGGCAGCCTTCCTTGGATTTACTCATGAACTTTGCCTAGTTGTTTGTGATTTTTGGCTTTCTCTGGTCGTTCAGGGGTGATGGGTAATAGAGCAGGCCCGTGTCCAGTCATACCTAGAGATTTGTGGGGGGATACTGAACCTCTAGACTGAAGTACTTACCGGGGAGCACAGTGGACTAGGGGATGCCCTTGATAATGACGGTTTCCTAGGTGCAAGATCAGAGCATGTGCCTACACCTTGTGCCCTGATGCCGAGGTGGAGACCATTGGGAAATAATTAATAGATATTTTTCTGGGGGGAAATCACAAGTCACTGAGGTGTTTGTTTGTTTGTTAGGCAGTGCTAGAGCTTGAAGCCACTCAAGCCAGTTGGGGAGGAAAGGGATGCGGAGGTACCCTCTAGCTGGGAAGAAGGGTGAGATTCCGTCTTCTTCCCTGTCTCAAGTAAGTAAGGAAGGTACTGCGGACAGTGTGGGCCAGGGAGGAAAACCAGAGCACACAGTTTTGTCACCATGGAACACCCCAAATGCCATTCTTCAGCGTGTCTGGTACCTTGGATGTTCAAACAGGGAACACTGTCAGGGCTGAGGAGAACAGAAGCTCTGGTAAGCGAATGAGCCCCTAGATGATAACCAGGAACTCCAGGTTCTGCTGGCCGTGGCATCCTCTCTCCAGGTCTGCTCCCTTACCGGAGCTAGGATAAGGTAGCATGAGTGACACCTGAGATTAGAGGCTGGGGCTCACTGCAGGCTGTGGAGAGGTCATGCTGGTCCACAGGAACACTTGGCAGTGCTCTCGTAGACCCCTCGGTGATGTGGAATGGACAGGTGCCTCGCAAGAGAGCAAGCACGTTCATAACAAAACAGCAACACAAAGACATGTTAAGCATGTTTATTTATTTGCCTGTTTTTGTTTTTTTACTTGAGCTGTGGTCACAGCTGCCAGGTACCTAAGCAAGTCAGTTGGGTACAGCAGGACACGCCACCATTCCAGGGTAGCTGGTACCGCCAGAAACAGGAGTGGGTCTTGTCCTGTTGCAGGCACACTGCAGTGGTTTTCCTGCAGCTCTCCAACAAACGCCTGAGTCACAGGCCAGAGCTGCCTTGGTATGTTGTTAAGTCCAAAACTTCTTCTCTGGGCTACCTATCTTCCTTCATGAAGCAGGTGCTCAGGACCCGGAAGAATCATCTACCTCCCAGCTTTGTGAGACAGAACCAAGTAAAAGGAAACATGCTAGAAAACGTGCCTAGAGAAGACACTTCAACCTTTGCCTTATCCAACCCCTCTTCAGAGAAAGGTGTCCCATGGCCCCAAAAAGAACTGCCAAGTTTTGGTGAGGAGTAACACCCTGGCATGACATTCCTTCTCTTTCCTGGCCCTCAACCACTTCCTTCCTTTGGCTCTTAAGACCTAGCAGGTTCTGTGAACTCTCAGGCCTTGGCCAGCACTAGTTAGGGGAGGTCAGGTGGTCAATGTCCTGGTGATTTTATGAGACTGCCCCACTGAGAAAACTTACTTACTTCAGGCATCCAGTGCCCCCACCCAGGGTTCAGGCCCTGTCTAAGGTGTTGCTTAAAGACAAAAAGGCAACATGTGCCTCACTGGTGGTGTGCCACTGTTCTCATGCTGCCTCCTAAGTGACTCCGATTTTCAGCCCTGGTAGAATAAGGAAGACAGCTGATGCCTCCTTAGCCCCTTAGCACATGTTCCTAAGGTGTGTTGTCAAGCCAACCTGAATTCTGCCTCCCTGTTATAGTCCCTGTCTCCCCCACAGAGACCTGTGGGTGCTCCCAGCAGAGTTGAGACTGGCTCCGTTGAGTTAATGACTAGAATATAGTGCTTTCACTACTTGATTGTTAACCTGTTTTCTTCTGATGCCATCAGTACCAGCAGTCAGACTATTCCACTGGTTAAGTGTTTACTACCATTAAAGCGAGGCATGAAGCAAAGAGCTGAGTGAGTCCTCTGCTCTCCAGAGGACCAAGAAATACCTGTGTGACACAGACCCACTTCAGTGTGTACAGCAAATTCTATAGTGCTTCTGAGCCCAGCAGGGCTTTACCTGCCCCTGGAGAGTTTTAGCCGTCTTGTGTTTCTTGTTTACTTCACAACCAAATTTGTCCCCTCTTCTCTCTGTTAAGGGAGAGAAGTCACTTTAGCTGGATAATACCTATGTAACAAACTGAGCAGCTGTTATTTGGGCAAAATCAAAGGAAGAAAGAGACTATGGTCTTCTATTTATTGTGGGAAGGAAAACAGGGTGGGGCGGGTGAGTGAAAAGGTGGAAATCCCTGGTACCTTGCCTGGTGGTTACACAGTTTAACCATAGGCCAATTTTAGGGGCCTCTGAAGTATCTTTCTACAAACGCAGACAAGCTCCACTACCCCTAACCTGCCAGGATGCTCAAGTCCACTGTCACAATCCCTTTCAGAAAACATTAGTGGCCGCTGCCCCAGCTACAGAGACGGCCGAAATGCTTTCACTCCTTAGCTTTGCCAACTCCATCCTCCAAAACTTCCCAGAATACCTCCCTTTCCAGTTCTACCAAATCTGTACTTGGGAGCAGCCTGCTGGATCCAGAACATGACAACAGAGAGCTGCGTCCACAGGGAACAAAGCCCTGACCTCTCTCTCCACATTACCCTTACAAAAACAGGCCCTCCCCATGAGAGAGCTACACGGCAGGGGCAGACACTGTGAGTATAAGCTACTTTCCTCCCTGGAGTGCTCTATGTGGGCAGAACATGCTCTCCTTGCCTCTCCTGGAAGGTGTCTTCTCTATGGCCTGGCTAGAGCTGCAAAAAAGGGACACACCCCACTTCGGTAAAAGAAAATAGGGAAAGGCCATAAACAAAGACAGACTTGTAGTTTATTTTGTATTTTTTTTAAATAAATACACTTTACATTAAAGAAAAAGGCCTTTGATTTGTAATTTCCACAATGGGGAG